GCACGGTGCACCTGGGCCCTGAGGTCCTGGCCGAAACGCGCCAAGTTGGGGGTAGGTGCAGCGACCCCATACCCCTCGGCTGCGCGCCCTGGCGGCAGGAGGCGGGGCCGGGGGCGGGGCGTGAGCTGGCCGGGGCGGGGCCTATGGAGGGGCGGGACCGCGGCGCCCTATAAGTACTGCGGAGCGAGGCGCGCGCCCGGCCAGAGAGCGAGCGCGCAACGGCGGCGACGGCGGCGACCCCACCGCGCATCCTGCCAGGCCTCCGGCGCCCAGCGCCCCACGCGCCCCCGCGCCCCCGCGCCCCCGCGCCCCTTTCTTCGCGCCCCCGCCCCTCGGCCCGCCAGGCCCCCTTGCCGGCCACCCGCCAGGCCCCGCGCCGGCCCGCCCGCCGCCCAGGACCGGCCCGCGCCCCGCAGGCCGCCCGCCGCCCGCGCCGCCATGGGAGTGGAGGGCTGCACCAAGTGCATCAAGTACCTGCTCTTCGTCTTCAATTTCGTCTTCTGGGTAAGGGCTGCGCCGGGGGCCGGGGCGGGAGGGGGCAGGCACACACTCCACGTTGGGCAGGTCCCGCGGCAGCGTGCTAGGCCCCGCGGGCGCAGCGCGGGCCGCGAAGTTGTGGGGCCACCTGTGGGCTCCAGGAGCGGGGTGGGGGGTCGCCCGGGGCCACCGCGCCCCCCGACATTGGGGCTGAGGGCTGCGAGCCGAGTTTCGGGGCCTCTGTGCTCGGGGGCCCACCTCTGCGGCCGGGCCGGGGCTTCTGGGGGCCGCCGGGCAGTTCCCGCTGTGGTGGTGATGGGTGCGGTGGTCGCGGGTCGGGACCCGAGTACCCGGCCGCCCCTCAGCTAAGGAGGGGCCTGCGCGGGTCCCTGGCCGCGGATTCCGGACTGCTGCTTCGCGGGGACGAGGGGGGGGCTCGCGGGCGGGACTCCTGGCGCCCCGCCCCCATGAGCTCATCAAGAGCCGCCGCCCCTGGATGGTGGGGCGGGGGCGCACACTTTGCCGGAGGTTGGGGGCGATCCGCCTCACTCTTTCCCCAGCCCAGCTCACTCTCCAATCTGCGGTCACCACCCGAGACCTTCCTGGGGGTCGCGCCTAAAAGGAGCGCAGACTCCCGCCGGGATGGCCCAGAAGCTGGGGTGCGCGCACCCTGGCCGTCCCTGCCTGGGAGCCGATCTCCCTCTCCTCACCCAGACACGTTCCAGCGGAGGCCTCCTCCCAGAAGGGCTCTGGAGGCCTCGCAGGAGTGGGGATCCCGCGGTTCTGAGTTGGCACAAGGAAGAGAGTGGCACCAGGGGCCTGGAGTGGATGGCAGGGTCCGGGAGTGGGGCCGCTGCTTTGCAAGAGGGGCCCCCACGCTGGGCATCTTTGGGTGCCAGCGTGGGTGGAGGAGGGTCTTTTGCTGAGAATGGCTTTCTCCTGACCGCAGTCTTTGCTGCTGGGAAGTGACTGATGGGCTTTCGCCTTTTGTTTCCATTTCCTGTCGGTGTTAGAATTGGGGAGGGGGTGGAAATCCCTTCTTGGCCTGGAAGGACTGGAGTGGGTGTCCATGGCCGCGGCCTCCCCGTGGCCACGCCCCTGGGCATAGACTGCAAGCCCCTCCCCGTGCCCCCCAGGCTGTCACCCCCTTCTCGTGGAAGACTCGGCTGATGTCCCAGTGGACCGAGTGTTTCTCAAGTTGAGGCAGGGAGGGCAAACTTTTTAAATGGCCCCTGGAGCCAGTGTGTGGGACCAGAGACATCTGTTTCCCATCTGGACGGCTGAGGATCCCAGTGCGGATGATTATTTGGAGGGGGAAGGACGGAGGCTGAACTGAACTCTCAGCTGGGAGATGAGTGGGGCAGTCACATCCCACCTTCCCCAAGCCGGGCTGTTCTGCACAGCCTGCTTGGGACGCTGGTGGGAGTCACTGTGGCCTTCGGCACTGCCCTGGCAGTGGGGGCAGCTAGGCCATTTGGGAGGGGCTCGCCTTCCCCAGGCCCGGCCCTGGGACCTCAGCCGTTGCTTAGTGGTGGCCTGCTTCAGCCCAGGCATGTGGGAGAGGCACCAGACACAGGATGTCCCTCTGCCAGCCCCTGAAGCCCCGTCCCCTGACGAGGCGAGTGTGGACCTGGGGGTGGGGGCTGAGGGGTACATGTGACACTGTTCCCGCTCTTTCCCAGCTGGCTGGAGGCGTGATCCTGGGTGTGGCCCTGTGGCTCCGCCATGACCCGCAGACCACCAACCTCCTGTATCTGGAGCTGGGAGACAAGCCCGCGCCCAACACCTTCTATGTAGGTGAGTGCACATGTGGCCGCAGACGCATTCAGAGGCACCCACCTGGTGTCTCTCTCCCCGCAAGGCATCTACATCCTCATCGCTGTGGGCGCTGTCATGATGTTCGTTGGCTTCCTGGGCTGCTACGGGGCCATCCAGGAATCCCAGTGCCTGCTGGGGACGGTAAGGCAGGGAGGCGGGCCTGTGCCTGGGCCCTTTCCTCCCTCTGGCCACTGCCCGGCTCCAGTTCTTCACCTGCCTGGTCATCCTGTTTGCCTGTGAGGTGGCCGCCGGCATCTGGGGCTTTGTCAACAAGGACCAGGTGAGCCTGGGTGTGCAGGGACAGGGTGGGGTCCCCTGTGCATGTGACCGCACCCCTCCCCCAGATCGCCAAGGATGTGAAGCAGTTCTATGACCAGGCCCTACAGCAGGCCGTGGTGGATGATGACGCCAACAACGCCAAGGCTGTGGTGAAGACCTTCCACGAGACGGTGCGGCCCCGGGGGGCGAGGGCGGGGAGCAGCAGGGCTGACCTTGCACCCCTGCTCTCTGCAGCTTGACTGCTGTGGCTCCAGCACACTGACTGCTTTGACCACCTCAGTGCTCAAGAACAATTTGTGTCCCTCGGGCAGCAACATCATCAGCAACCTCTTCAAGGTGCGCGAGGCCGGTGGGGCCGCGCCTGACCCCCCTGACCACGCGTGCCTGGCCACCCCTGCAGGAGGACTGCCACCAGAAGATCGATGACCTCTTCTCCGGGAAGCTGTACCTCATCGGCATTGCTGCCATCGTGGTCGCTGTGATCATGGTGAGCGGGCGGGGGCGGAGGGCCTGCTCTCTTGCTGACTGCGCCCCCCACCACCCTCCTGCAGATCTTCGAGATGATCCTGAGCATGGTGCTGTGCTGTGGCATCCGGAACAGCTCCGTGTACTGAGGCCCCGCAGCTCTGGCCACAGGGACCTCTGCAGTGCCCCCTAAGTGACCCGGACACTTCCGAGGGGGCCATCACCGCCTGTGTATATAACGTTTCCGGTATTACTCTGCTACACGTAGCCTTTTTACTTTTGGGGTTTTGTTTTTGTTCTGAACTTTCCTGTTACCTTTTCAGGGCTGACGTCACATGTAGGTGGCGTGTATGAGTGGAGACGGGCCTGGGTCTTGGGGACTGGAGGGCAGGGGTCCTTCTGCCCTGGGGTCCCAGGGTGCTCTGCCTGCTCAGCCAGGCCTCTCCTGGGAGCCACTCGCCCAGAGACTCAGCTTGGCCAACTTGGGGGGCTGTGTCCACCCAGCCCGCCCGTCCTGTGGGCTGCACAGCTCACCTTGTTCCCTCCTGCCCCGGTTCGAGAGCCGAGTCTGTGGGCACTCTCTGCCTTCATGCACCTGTCCTTTCTAACACGTCGCCTTCAACTGTAATCACAACATCCTGACTCCGTCATTTAATAAAGAAGGAACATCAGGCATGCTACCAGGCCTGTGCAGTCCCTCAGTGCCAGTGGT